CGAGTCTAATAAAACGTATAATCACAAGCTCTGGAGAGAACCATTTGTTCGGCCGCGCGGGGCGGGGGACCGGGGCTGCTCCCGTATGCGTCTGTAAAGCGCCGCGTCCCGGGGGCACCGGAGTCCGGGGCCGGGAGGAAGAGACCCAGCCTGGCCCGGCCCGCGCCCGCGCCGCCGGCCGGAGAACGTGCCCCGCGCAGCCGCCGCCCGCCTGCGTGCGCGCCCCGGCCCCGCCCAGGCGTGCGCATGCGCCCCGGCCCTCCGCCTTCGCGCACCGCAGGCTGGCCGTCCGGGACGCGCGCGCGCTCCTCTCCCCTTCCAGCCCATCCCCCCCAGCCCCCCACCGACCTACTTTACTGTCTCCAAACTCGGGCAGCCCACCTGGCCCCCGACGACCCCAGCCCCTGCACCGGGTACCCCGACGTTCCATCCAGACCCGCGTTTCACCAGGGCGGCGCGCGGCGACCTCGCGCCCCGCGGAGCCCCGGGCTCGCGCGCGCCCGCCCGCCCCCGGAGACAGACCAGCGCGCGCGCCCCGGGCCGCCTCCCCCCAGCGCGCGTCCGCCCCGGGGCTCGCGCCGCCGCCGCCGCCGCCGCCGCGCGCGCGCAGCTCAAGTAAAGGAGGAAAAAAAAAAGGGGGAAAAATAGAAAGCGGCGGCGGCTGCAGCAGCGATCCGCCGCCGGACTGGGCCAAGCCGGGCGGCGGCCGCGCGAGCCGGCGATCCAGGGCACTGGCGGCGGCCAGCCAGGGCGGGCCGTGTTCAAAAAAAAAAGTCGCGGCGGCGGCGGCTGCTCAGGGAAGGAGGCCTGAGGGCCGCGTGCAGCGGGCGGGCAGCTGGGTGGGCTGGGGGCGGCCGCGCGGCGTCCCGGAGCCTCGGGCCGCCCGGAGCCGGCGGGCGGGCGGAGGCGGAGGCGGCGGCGGCTGCAGCGGCTGCAGGAGCGGCGGCGGCTGCGGCGGCGGCGGCGGCATCTCCTCCTCACATGACCCCACTGTTTGTCCCCGTGATCAGCGCGAGCGGCTCCCGTATCTCCTCCGTCCCCTCCTGCCGCGCGGCGTGAGCGCCGGGCTCGGGGCCCCCCCGGCCGCCCGCCCCCTCCCCTCCCTCCCTCCCCTCCCCTCCCCTCCCCCCCGGGCCCCGCGCCCCCCCCGCCCCCGCCCCCCCCATGGACATGCTGGACCCGGGTCTGGATCCCGCTGCCTCGGCCACCGCTGCTGCCGCCGCCAGGTAAGATCCCCGGCCCGGCCGTGCCCCCGCGCGCTGACCCTGCTCCCTCCTGTGCCCCTGGCAGCCACGACAAGGGACCCGAGGCGGAGGAGGGCGTCGAGCTGCAGGAAGGTGAGTGCTTGCCGGGCCGGCCGCGCCCGGGGCCTGACCGTGCCCCGACCCTCCTCGGCCCCAGGCGGGGACGGCCCAGGAGCGGAGGAGCAGACAGCGGTGGCCATCACCAGCGTCCAGCAGGCGGCGTTCGGCGACCACAACATCCAGTACCAGTTCCGCACAGAGACAAATGGAGGACAGGTGAGCGGCGGGCCGCGAGGGCGAACGGGCGGCGCCGGCCTCGCCGCTCTGCCGCCCCCTGCAGGTGACATACCGCGTAGTCCAGGTGACTGATGGTCAGCTGGACGGCCAGGGCGACACAGCTGGCGCCGTCAGCGTCGTGTCCACCGCTGCCTTCGCGGGGGGGCAGCAGGCTGTGACCCAGGTGGGTGTGGACGGGGCAGCCCAGCGCCCGGGCCCCGCCGCTGCCTCTGTGCCCCCAGGTCCTGCAGCGCCCTTCCCGCTGGTAGGTGCCCTGCCACCCCTGGGTGGGGGGGGCTAAGGGTAGCCTCTGCCCTCCTACTCCCCAGGCTGTGATCCAAAATCCCTTCAGCAATGGTGGCAGTCCGGCGGCCGAGGCTGTCAGCGGGGAGGCACGATTTGCCTATTTCCCAGCGTCCAGTGTGGGAGATACTACGGCTGTGTCCGTACAGACCACAGACCAGAGCTTGCAGGCTGGAGGTGAGGAGTAGAAGTCAGATTGGCAGGTGGGGGCCTTGCCACTAACCCCCCACTCTCCCTGCAGGCCAGTTCTACGTCATGATGACGCCCCAGGATGTGCTTCAGACAGGAACACAGAGGACGATCGCCCCCCGGACACACCCTTACTCTCCGTATGTGCAGGGGACACCTGGAGGGCCTGGTGACATGCCCCCTTTTTTTTTCCTCCTCTTGTAGAAAAATTGATGGAACCAGAACACCCCGAGATGAGAGGAGAAGAGCCCAGCACAACGAAGGTGAGGACAAGGTGTGGCTCCGGGTCCCCCTGATGGTCAGAGAACATACTCTGTATGATTTCAGTTCCTTGAAATTCGATGAGACTTACCCGACGGGCCCGAATGTGTCCTAGCTTGGCGGAAGCTTCTGGGGCATTGACGAGGACAGGTGTCTGCTGCTGTCAGGCAGAATGTCCCCCCAGGTCAGTGAGGTCAGGCTGGTTGAGTGTTCAGGCTTTCTATTCTGATTTTTGTTGTTGTTGTTTACTTGTTCCACCAATCAATGAGAAAGATGTCCATGTCTCTCACTATATTTGTGGATTTGTCCATTTCTTCCTTCAGTCCTGGCAGGTTTCGCTTCTGAATTTTCTCTTTTTTTTTTTTTTTTTTTTGAGACAGAGTCTCGCTCTGTCACCCAAGCTGGTGTGCAATGATGTGGTCTCGGCTCACTACAACCTCCACCTCTTGGGTTCAAGCAATTCTCGTGCTTCAGCCTCCCAAGTCGCTGGGATTATAGGCATGCACTGCTATGCCTGGCTAATTTTTGCATTTTTAGTAGAGCCGGGGTTTCGCCATGTTGGCCAGGCTGGTCTCAAACTCCTGGCCTCATGTGATCCACCCTCCCAAAGTGCTGGGATTACAGGCGTGAGCCACCCCACCCAGCTTCTGAATTTTAAGTTTCCTATGGAGTAACTGAAGTGCTTCTGTGGAATGAACGTGGCCTTGGTCCTAATGGGTCTTCCTGTATTTCAAATGTGCCATGATGGTCTTCCGAAGCCACAGGCTGGACAGCATTACCGCCTGCTAATGTCAGGGCCTGGATTCAAGGGCCTGGGACTCTGGAGGAGGAGGAGATGCGGTCCTGACCTGCGAGCAGAGCACACAAGGCCTTGACAACCGATCTTTACAACCTTTTCCCACCCCTGCATACCCTGAAATGGTTTTCAGGCCACCATTTCTGGGATCTTCCCAGCTGCCTGCCTTAGAGTCTTTCTCTCAGAAACCAGCCCGAATGTTTCCTGGATCTCTGAGGATTCATCCCACCCCCATTCCCATGCAGAGGCCATGGCTCGGCGCCTGGCGTTCCCGAGGCACTTTGTACCATCTTCAGTGATGACACGAATGCAATGGGGTTAGTGCCACTTGCCCACAGTGGTGCTGCGAGTGCCCATGGGGCGCACCGGGGCTGCTTCCACCCTGGACCCCAGCCTGGCGGAGGGCCTGGCACATAGTAGGGCGGGGAGTAGGTGTGTAAGAAGTAAGCTTGCTCTGGAGAGGATGTACCTGCAGCCGGCGCCCAGCTCTCGAGAGGACTGTGGGAGGGCAGAGGCTGAAACGAGGCCGCCTGCCGAGTTCCTCCACAGACCCCTGGGCGAGGAGCGCTCTGCTGGGGACTGCGCCAGCGGTGCCTCCAGGCCTGGACTCTCAGCTCCGCTGCTGCTTTTGGCCAGAGTTCCCAAAGGCGGGTGTGGTTGTCTTTGGTGGGAAGGTTCAGCGCACCGCGATAGTAATAGGGGAGCAAGCACTCGCTGAGCCCAGTGCAGGGCCTGGACCGTGCTCCATAGCAAGCACTGATCTTGGGCTATTGGTTTTGGAGGAAAGAGGGAGCACAAGGATGGAAGGGGCCAGGGAAGAGAGGTCACGGTGGGAGAAGGAGAGTCCGCATCCATCGGAGGGTTTGTCACTCAGGCCTGAGTGGGAGGCACTGGAGGCAGGGAGAGGCCAGTCAGCAGCATGCGGCCACAGCCCAGAGAAGCCAGAGGGGTTTGCTGGTGGGTGGGCCCCAGCCTTTTCAAGGGAACGGCAGGTCTGGGGAGCTGCCGATCTCGGGGTGTGAGGGTAACGGGCAGGCTGTGGCCCACCCCTCCTTCTCAGGCTCACTGGACCCCTGACCGGTTTCATCACCATTATCCAAGGCTTTGAAAAGACCCCCTGGCCTTCCTGCCACATGTGCCCTAGCTATAGGGCTTCGTTCCCCTCCACAAATGGTGCAGACAGCATGAGCCACCCTGGCAGGGGGCTGGGGGTCCGTGGGGTAGGAGTTGGGGGTAGCTGAGCGTTCTTTCCTGTCCCCACGGTGCCTGGTGCTGGGGCTTGGCAGCCAGGGTTGGGACAGCCTGGCTTTAGCAGGTCCTGAGTCAGGGGTCTCAGGCTCCGCAGCACACAGTCCCCAGGCAGGTGTCAGGATGGGATGTGGCCAGAGAAAGGCATGTGCTCTGTCTGGGGATAGCTGCCACCCAGCTGACACAGTTGGCATGAGATTGTGGAGTTTTATGGAGTAAAATCACAAATCTGGGTTTTTTAAGTAAAACCTTCTATGAGTTGCCATCTCTGGCCTTCAACATAGGATTTGGGTCTTTCCTGGGTGAGCTGGTGCTTTGTGGGCCAGGCCCTGGGAGCTGCAAGTACCAGTTGGGATCTGCCATTGCCCTGTGGAAGGATTTTAAGCAGGGGTGAAACATGGTCAGACTTGGATTTAGAGATGAGGAAAAAAAACAAAATCACGGTGCCAGAGTCTCTGGGGAGACTGGAGAATGCAGTGCAGGGGCCGCAGGAGCCAAAAAGGGGCACTGGTCCTGCGAAGAGTGGCTCTGTCCATCCCTGCCTTCCAGTATGTGCCCACTGTGACCAGAGCTCCATTTCTCAAAAGAAGCCAGTGATGCCAATTACCATGAGAAATTTCCTTATTTTTAACTGTCGATTAAAATTTGTACAAGTATGGTGGGGCAGGCCTGCAAAATGATCTCCAAGTGCCTGGCCTTTGATGCCCGTCCTAAAAGCATGTGTGGCACTGGAGGGCCCACGTTTCTTTGTTCCTCTTGAGAAGCTGGGGTGGGGGCCGGCTGGGCTCAGGGTGCGGCCCCTCACTTCCCAGGGCTGTGGTCTCGGTGGGGCCTGCAC